ATTAAATAATGGGATGGACTAAACAAAGAAGGTGCCCCCCCCCCACCAAAAAAAAAGATATATATACATAGAACTAACTTTCCGGTAAACTAAGCAAATTCCACGAGGAATGCAAAGATGACCATTTTTGAAGGTAGGAATTTAAATTGGGTTTAGATAACAAATAACGGGTTGTAGACAGCTTACCCATAATCCCTCCTTCCCCCAAGCACTAGGCAGTGAAGTTAGACTTCTGGATTCCACCTCCACGCTCACCGCGCGGCACTATGCAATCTTCGGTTAGTTACCAGGTCTAAGTTAGGCTTCTGGATTCCAACTCCACGCTCCACCGCGCGGAACTATGCAATCTTGAGTTAGCTACCGGGTCTAAGTTAGGCTTCTAGATTCCAAATCCACGCTCCACTGCGCGGTAACTACATAATCTTGGGCTAGTTTACCAGCTCTAAGACTTAATTTTGCCATATGCAAGATGGAGATAACATCCAACTCCTGGTGTGTGAGGATTACGTGAATCCTTGCAGAATGTGGCTCAGTGCCTGGGACATAGTAAGCGCTCTACGGCTTCTGCTAGCATAACGCTGTTAGTTTCTCTCATCCTCCTACATCTACCTATCTCAACCAAGGTCCTGCGCTAAGCAGGGGCCTCCAAGCTGGGACGCAGCCCTTACTCTCAGGGTCAGCGCCGGCTGGGAAGGCCGCGACCTAACCAGGAGATTACGAACAATGTCACCAGGGCCACAGCGGAGCTCCTGCCAAGTCAAGCAACTCATGGAACCAACGGAGGCGAAGTCCGAATACCTAGGCAACCCTAACCTAAAAGTGTTTTTAACGTTCTCAGGTCCTATAATTTACCCAAATAAAGTGGGACCGTATTTGCAGGCGCTGAGAAACTTTCTCAACAGTAAGAACCAATCAGGCGCAGTGCGCAGGCGCCTTCAGTGGGTCCTGGGTCCGCCTCTTCCGCCCGGTGCGGGCGCCGATTGGTCCGCGTGGACACATAAGAGGCTGCGTATAGGCGCGAGAGCCCCTTTCCTCAGCTGCCGCCAAGGTGCTCGGTCCTTCCGAGGAAGCTAAGGCTGCGTTGGGGTGAGGCCCTCACTTCATCCGGCGACTAGCACCGCGTCCGGCAGCGCCAGCCCTACACTCGCCCGCGCCATGGCCTCTGTCTCCGAGCTCGCCTGCATCTACTCGGCCCTCATTCTGCACGACGATGAGGTGACAGTCACGGTGAGTGCGGGCGCGGGCCGGCGGCCGGGCTGTTTTGATGGATTGACGTTTTTATTTGTTGTAGGAGGATAAGATCAATGCCCTCATTAAAGCAGCCGGTGTAAATGTTGAGCCTTTTTGGCCTGGCTTGTTTGCAAAGGTAAGGTGATGGTGGCAAAGTGATTGTGGTAAGGCGTTTACCTATGCATGCACATGTATTGCAGGCCCTGGCCAACGTCAACATTGGGAGCCTCATCTGCAATGTAGGGGCCGGTGGACCTGCTCCAGCAGCTGGTGCTGCACCAGCAGGAGGTCCTGCCCCCTCCACTGCTGCTGCTCCAGGTAGGAAACATGGAGTTTTTAGTATTGGGAGGATCCTAACACCTGATTGACTTTTTTTTTCTAGCTGAGGAGAAGAAAGTGGAAGCAAAGAAAGAAGAATCCGAGGAGTCTGATGATGACATGGGCTTTGGTCTTTTTGACTAAACCTCTTTTATAACATGTTCAATAAAAAGCTGAACTTTACTGCTGTTGGTCTTGTCCATAGTTTTGGAATGTGCTCTGCAAAAATGGTCTGTTTTGTAATGTTGGCTTTCAGCCTATTCTGCCATGACACAGGCTGGATTTTCCCTGCCACCATTGCCGGATGTGAGATTTAGACAATCCTGATGCTAACAAGAAGGCACCTCATGGTACAGTGTTGAAAACTGCACTGGGGTGGCAGGAGGAAGGATCAGAGCAGATGCTTTGTCCAGGTTACCTGTGTAAACTTGATGATTATAAGGTGTGTCCCCTACACTGGGGGTGGAGGGTAATACAGACCAGCTTTAGAAAGCCTCCTGGGTATTTACCCTATACAACCCTGCCTAAGAACGAACTTTGACGTATGCTGAATGTTGACTGCTACATCCCAAGGTTGTAAAAAAACAAGACTTAGCTATGTAATGTCTCACCAAATGTTTGGGAGTTTTATGGTAACACTGAAGGAGTGCAGAAAGTTTACTTAATAGTTTATTAAGGTCTCCAGTTACACAAAGTGGAAAAAAAAAAAGATTCAAACCTGTGTTCCAAAAACTAAGAGCTTTTTTTGTTTGCCAATTAATAATACCATGAATGGAATTTTCAACTTTTCAGGCTTGGATTTATATAATAAACCGTGGGTATTGTGTGTTCAGAGCAGCTAATGACATGCCAGGCACATGAATGAGTCTTATCC